TTCCTGGCCAGGGCCGTGGGGACAGGGCCAGCCCCTCTTGGGTATGAAGCAGGGTGCCATCAGCATCCCCTCCCCAGGGCTGGTCCCTCCCCCCGGTCAGGCTGGGTTCTCACAGGACACTCCTGTGCTCCCATGTAAGGATGACTCTGAGACCCAGCTGAGTGTTCCAGGAGAGCCCCCGGGTGGGCAGTGGCCTGGGCCTGGCCAAGCAGGGTGCACCAGGCTCCTGCCCCCATCCCTCCACCGCTGGCCCTCAGGTGGGTCCTGGGTCCCCTCTGGGGGCAGTACTGGGGCTGCCTCAAGATCCATCCTGGGCTCCTCTTGGGGTGGTCCCTTGTCTCCCTCAGAGCCTTCCTGGGTCCCCCAGGCTCCTTCCTGCCCCACATGCCAGGATGCTGGTTTGAAGGGGAGAGTAGGCCAGCTACGGCCCCTGGCCCGCATCACTGCTAAGGACATGGGGTCCCCCCATCCCTGGCTGTGGTCCCCAGCCCGCATCACTGCTAAGGACAAGGGTCTCTCGGTCCCTGGCTGTGGGCCCTGGCCTGCATCACTGCTGAGAACACAGGCAACCCTGGCCTCCATCACTGCTGAGGACACAGGGTCCCCCCGTCCCTGGCTGTGGCCCCCGGCCTGCATCACTGCTGAGGACACAGGTGTTCCCTGTCCCTGGCCATGGCCCCCGACCTTCATCACTGCTGAGGACACAGGTGTCTGTTCCCCATCCCTGGCCGTTGCCCCCTGGCTGGCATCACTGCTGAGGACACAGGGTCCCCCATCCCTGGCTGTGACCCCTGGCCTCCATCATTGCTAAGGACACAGGCATTTGTCCCCCTCTCCCTTGCTGTGGCCCCAAGCATCTGCCCTTTGCCTCCCACAGGGCCGAGGGTGAAACTGAATCCGGGACAGTGACACCCGGGCTATTTTGGGGCTGGGCTGGGCCGGCCTGGCCGGCACAGGGGGTGGGGTGGGGGCGGGCCCAGGCTTCTCCAGCTGACAGTGTCCGCCTGTCCTTTTGTCCCCGTCCAGTTTGAGGAGCGGCCGGAGTGTGGGCTGCTGGTAGGCAGCCTGCTGGTCCTGGGCCCTCGGAGGGAGGTGAGACCCGGCAGCCCCTGCCTCCCAGCCTGTGCCCCCAGCCTGCGTGCTGCCCAGAGCCCCCATAGAGAGAGGTGAGGAGACAGAGCCGGGCAGGGTGGGGGCTTCCCCACTAAGGCCATCCCCACCTACTTGCAGGTCCCCGCCGCCACCCTCATGGATCAGCCACAGTTCAGCGGGGCGCCCCGCTTTCTCACCCGGCCCAAGGCCTTCGTGGTGTCGGTGGGCAAGGACGCCACCCTCAGCTGCCAGATCGTGGGTAATCCCACGCCACAGGTGAGCTGGGAGAAGGACCAGCAGCCGGTGGCGGCCGGCGCGCGCTTCCGTCTGGCCCAGGACGGCGACCTCTACCGCCTCACTATCCTGGACCTGGCGCTGGGCGACAGTGGGCAATACGTGTGCCGCGCGCGCAATGCCATAGGCGAGGCCTTCGCTGCTGTGGGCCTGCAGGTGGACGCGGAGGCCGCGTGCGCCGAGCAGGCGCCGCACTTCCTGCTGCGGCCCACGTCCATCCGCGTGCGCGAGGGCTCAGAGGCCACCTTCCGCTGCCGCGTGGGTGGCTCCCCGAGGCCGGCAGTGAGCTGGTCCAAGGACGGGCGGCGCCTGGGTGAGCCCGACGGCCCCCGCGTGCGCGTGGAGGAGCTCGGCGAGGCAAGTGCGCTGCGCATTCGGGCGGCGCGGCCGCGCGACGGCGGCACTTACGAGGTCCGCGCCGAGAACCCGCTGGGCGCTGCCAGCGCCGCCGCGGCGCTAGTGGTGGACTCGGACGCCGCGGACACGGCCAGCCGGCCCGGGACCTCCACGGCCGCGCTCCTGGCGCACCTGCAGCGGCGGCGCGAGGCTATGCGCGCCGAGGGCGCCCCCGCCTCACCGCCCAGCACCGGCACGCGCACCTGCACGGTGACTGAAGGCAAGCACGCGCGCCTCAGCTGCTACGTGACCGGCGAGCCCAAGCCCGAGACGGTGTGGAAGAAGGACGGCCAGCTGGTGACCGAGGGCCGGCGCCACGTGGTGTACGAGGACGCGCAGGAGAACTTCGTGCTCAAGATCCTCTTCTGCAAGCAGTCGGACCGCGGCCTCTACACCTGCACGGCGTCCAACCTCGTGGGCCAGACCTACAGCTCTGTGCTGGTCGTAGTGCGCGGTGAGCTCCTGGGTGCGGGGCGCGCGGGCCCACCGCCCCTCTCACCAGTCTTCTCTCCTGGCAGAGCCCGCGGTTCCCTTCAAAAAGCGGCTGCAAGATCTGGAGGTGCGGGAGAAGGAGTCGGCCACGTTCCTATGTGAGGTGCCCCAGCCGTCCACTGAGGCCGCGTGGTTCAAGGAGGAGACGCGGTTGTGGGCGAGCGCCAAGTACGGCATCGAGGAGGAGGGCACCGAGCGCCGCCTGACCGTGCGCAATGTCTCGGCCGACGACGACGCGGTGTACATCTGCGAGACGCCAGAGGGCAGCCGCACGGTGGCGGAGCTCGCAGTCCAAGGCAGGCGGGGCGGGGCACGGGGCGGGGCACAGTGGTCTGACTGGCCCGGCTCCCTCCACCCCAGGAAACCTCCTCCGAAAGCTCCCTCGGAAGACGGCGGTGCGCGTGGGCGACACGGCTATGTTTTGCGTGGAGCTGGCGGTCCCGGTGGGCCCCGTCCACTGGCTGCGGAACCAGGAGGAAGTGGTGGCGGGGGGCCGCGTGGCCATCTCCGCGGAGGGCACGCGCCACACACTAACCATCTCCCAGTGCTGCCTGGAGGATGTGGGCCAGGTGGCCTTTATGGCTGGCGACTGCCAGACGTCCACCCAGTTCTGCGTGTCGGGTGAGGGCCTGAGGGTGCTCCCAGGATGGCATCAGTAGTTGACCTCTGCCCACCCTCTACACAGCCCCCAGGAAGCCTCCCCTGCAACCCCCTGTGGATCCTGTGGTAAAGGCCAGGATGGAGAGTTCCGTGATTCTCAGCTGGTCCCCACCACCCCATGGGGAACGCCCTGTCACTATCGACGGCTACCTGGTAGAGAAGAAGAAGCTTGGCACCTACACCTGGATCAGGTGCCACGAGGCTGAATGGGTGGCTACACCTGAGCTGACCGTGGCTGATGTGGCGGAGGAGGGGAACTTCCAGTTCCGAGTGTCCGCTCTCAACAGCTTTGGTCAGAGTCCCTACCTCGAGTTCCCGGGGACTGTCCACCTGGGTAAGTGGGACCTCCCTGTTACAACCTACGGGTCGGCCCCTTTCTGACGCTGCCCGCCCCACAGCCCCCAAGCTGGCCGTGAGGACACCGCTGAAGGCGGTGCAGGCGGTAGAGGGTGGCGAGGTCACTTTCTCCGTGGACCTCACGGTGGCCTCAGCGGGTGAGTGGTTCCTGGATGGGCAGGCCCTGAAGGCCAGCAGTGTGTATGAGATCCACTGTGATCGCACCCGGCACACGCTCACCATCCGGGAGGTGCCCGCCAGCCTGCACGGGGCGCAGCTGAAGTTCGTGGCCAACGGCATTGAGAGCAGCATCCGGATGGAGGTCCGGGGTAGGTGGAGGGCCCCAGCTTGGGACCCTGAGTTCCCCTCTGGCCACGCATACCTGGCCCCCAGCGGCCCCAGGGCTGACTGCCAACAAGCCGCCAGCCGCAGCTGCCCGGGAGGTGCTGGCTCGGCTGCACGAGGAGGCGCAGCTGCTGGCTGAGCTGTCAGATCAGGCTGCGGCTGTGACGTGGCTGAAGGATGGTCGCACACTGTCCCCAGGCCCCAAGTATGAGGTGCAGGCATCGGCCGGGCGGCGGGTGCTCCTTGTGCGAGATGTGGCCCGGGACGATGCAGGCCTCTACGAGTGCGTCAGCCGCGGGGGCCGCATCGCCTACCAGCTCTCCGTGCAAGGTGGGAGCAGCTGGCAGCCTCTGCGGGGTTCTCTGCAGTGCCTGACCCAGCCTGTGTCCTGCAGGCCTCGCGCGCTTTCTGCACAAGGACATGGCGGGCAGCTGTGTGGATGCCGTGGCTGGGGGCCCGGCGCAGTTTGAGTGTGAGACCTCCGAAGCCCACGTCCACGTGCACTGGTACAAGGATGGCATGGAGCTGGGCCACTCCGGTGAGCGCTTCTTGCAGGAGGATGTGGGGACGCGGCACCGGCTGGTGGCAGCCACAGTCACCAGGCAGGATGAAGGCACCTACTCCTGCCGCGTGGGCGAGGACTCTGTGGACTTCCGGCTCCGCGTCTCTGGTGAGCACGCTGTGTGTGCATGCGTCCAGGCCTCTGACCCCACCTCCCCCCTTATGCATCCCAGAGCCCAAGGCGGTGTTTGCCAAGGAGCAGCCGGCGTGCAGGGAGGTGCAGGCTGAGGTGGGGGCCAGCGCCACGCTGAGCTGTGAGGTGGCCCAGGACCAGATGGAGGTGACGTGGTACAAGGACGGGAAGAAGTTGAGCTCCAGCTCGAAAGTGCACGTGGAGGCTGTGGGCTGTATGCGGAGGCTGGTGGTGCAGCAGGTGGGCCAGGCAGACTCCGGAGAGTACAGCTGTGAGGCCAGGGGACAGAGGGTCTCCTTCCGCCTGGACGTTGCAGGTGGGTCCCTAGTGGCATGGTCAGCACCTGTCCTGACTGTGCATCCTTCCCTGTCCATCCCCAGAGCCCAAGGTGGTGTTTGCTAAGGAGCAGCTGGCACGCAGGAAGCTGCAGGCAGAGGCAGGAGCCAGTGCCACACTGAGCTGCGAGGTGGCCCAGGCCCAGACGGAGGTGACGTGGTACAAGGATGGGAAGAAGCTGAGCTCCAGCTCGAAAGTGTGCATGGAGGCCACAGGCTGCACGCGCAGGCTGGTTGTGCAGCAGGCAGGCCAGGCGGATGCCGGGGAGTATAGCTGCGAGGCTGGGGGCCAGCGGCTCTCCTTCCATCTGGATGTCAAAGGTCAGTTGATAGAGCAGACATTTGAGCATCTCGTCTGACCCTGTGTGTCCCACTCTGTCCCCAGAGCCCAAGGTGGTGTTTGCCAAGGACCAGGTGGCACACAGTGAGGTGCAGGCTGAGGCAGGGGCCAGTGCCACGCTGAGCTGCGAGGTGGCCCAGGCCCAGACGGAGGTGATGTGGTACAAAGATGGGAAGAAGCTGAGCTCCAGCTTGAAAGTGCATGTAGAGGCCAAGGGCTGCAGACGGAGGCTGGTGGTGCAGCAGGCAGGCAAGACAGATGCCGGGGACTACAGCTGCGAGGCCAGGGGCCAGAGGGTCTCCTTCCGCCTGCACATCACAGGTGGGTTTCTTGAGATCTTTCTTATGTTCCTTCTGACTGTGCGTCTCTCCTTGTCCACCCTCAGAGCCCAAGATGATGTTTGCAAAGGAGCAGTCAGTGCATAATGAGGTGCAGGCTGAGGCGGGGGCCAGTGCCATGCTGAGCTGTGAGGTGGCCCAGGCCCAGACGGAGGTGACGTGGTACAAGGATGGGAAGAAGCTGAGCTCCAGCTCAAAAGTGGGCATGGAGGTCAAAGGGTGCACACGGAGGCTGGTGCTGCCACAGGCGGGCAAAGCAGATGCTGGGGAGTACAGCTGTGAGGCTGGGGGCCAGAGAGTCTCCTTCCACCTGCACATCACAGGTGAGTTTTTTGAGGCCTTTCTTGTGCTTTTACTGACTGTGCATCCTTCCTTGTCCACCCTCAGAGCCCAAGGGGGTGTTTGCGAAGGAGCAGTCAGTGCATAATGAGGTGCAGGCTGAGGCGGGGACCACTGCCATGCTGAGCTGTGAGGTGGCCCAGCCCCAGACAGAGGTGACGTGGTACAAGGACGGGAAGAAGCTGAGCTCCAGCTCAAAAGTACGCATGGAGGTCAAGGGCTGCACACGAAGGCTGGTAGTGCAGCAGGTGGGCAAAGCAGATGCTGGGGAGTACAGCTGCGAGGCTGGGGGCCAGAGAGTCTCCTTTCAACTGCACATCACAGGTGAGTTTTTTGAGGCCTTTCTTATGCTATTATCTGACTGCGCATCCCTCCTGTCCACCCTCAGAGCCCAAGGCAGTGTTTGCCAAGGAGCAGTTGGTGCATAATGAGGTGCGGACTGAGGCAGGGGCCAGTGCCACACTGAGCTGTGAGGTGGCCCAGGCCCAGACAGAGGTGACGTGGTACAAGGATGGGAAGAAGCTGAGCTCCAGTTCGAAAGTGCGCATAGAGGCTGCGGGCTGCATGCGGCAGCTGGTGGTGCAGCAGGCAGGCCAGGCAGATGCTGGGGAGTACACCTGTGAGGCTGGGGGCCAGCGGCTCTCCTTCCACCTGGATGTTTCAGGTCAGTGCTTTGGGGGTACTAACTTTGTAGAGGTGGTAACCCTGTGCATCCCTGCCTTCCCCAGAGCCCAAGGCGGTGTTTGCAAAGGAGCAGCTGGCACACAGGAAGGTGCAGGCCGAGGCGGGGGCCATTGCCACGCTGAGCTGCGAGGTGGCCCAGGCCCAGACAGAGGTGACGTGGTACAAGGACGGGAAGAAGCTGAGCTCCAGCTCGAAAGTTCGAATGGAGGCTGTGGGCTGCACACGGAGGCTGGTGGTGCAGCAGGCATGCCAGGCGGACACCGGGGAGTATAGCTGCGAGGCCGGGGGCCAGCGGCTCTCCTTCAGCCTGGACGTGGCAGGTCAGTGCTTTGTGGGCACCGAGGAGCCTCTTGGTGGTCACCGTGTGCATCTTGCCTTCCCCAGAGCCCAAGGTGGTGTTTGCCAAGGAGCAGCCAGTGCACAGGGAGGTGCAGGCCCAGGCGGGGGCCAGCACCACACTCAGCTGCGAGGTGGCTCAGGCCCAGACGGAGGTGATGTGGTACAAGGACGGGAAGAAGCTGAGCTTCAGCTCGAAAGTGCGCATGGAGGCTGTGGGCTGCACACGGAGGCTGGTGGTGCAGCAGGCGGGCCAGGCGGTCGCCGGGGAGTACAGCTGCGAGGCGGGGAGCCAGCGGCTCTCCTTCCACCTGCACGTGGCAGGTCAGTGCTTTGGGGGTTGGAGAGTGACTTTGGTGGCCACCCTGTGCATCCCTGCCTTCCCCAGAGCCCAAGGCGGTGTTTGCTAAGGAGCAGCCAGCACACAGGGAGGTGCAGGCTGAAGCAGGGGCTAGCGCCACACTGAGCTGTGAGGTGGCCCAGGCCCAGACAGAGGTGACTTGGTACAAGGACGGGAAGAAGCTGAGCTCCAGCTTGAAAGTGCATGTGGAGGCTGCAGGCTGTACACGGAGGCTGGTGGTGCAGCAGGCAGGCCAGGCAGACACCGGAGAGTATAGCTGTGAGGCTGGGGGCCAGCAGCTCTCCTTCCGCCTGCAAGTGGCAGGTCAGTGGTTTGGGGATGCTGAGTTACCTTGTGTGGTCACCCTATGCATCCCTGCCTTCCCCAGAGCCCAAGGCGGTGTTTGCCAAGGAGCAGCCAGCGAGCAGGGAGGTGCAGGCTGAGGCGGGGACCAGTGCCACGCTGAGCTGCGAGGTGGCCCAGGCCCAGACAGAGGTGACGTGGTACAAGGACGGGAAGAAACTGAGCTCCAGCTCGAAAGTGCGAATGGAGGCCGTGGGCTGCACACGGAGGCTGGTGGTGCAGGAGGCAGGCCAGGCGGACGCCGGGGAGTACAGCTGCAAGGCCGGGGATCAGCGGCTGTCCTTCCACCTGCACGTGGCAGGTCAGTGCTTTGGAGGTCCTGAGGAGCCTCTTGACCTCGTGTGTCCCTCCTTGTCCATCCCCAGAGCCCAAGGTGGTGTTTGCCAAGGAGCAGCCAGCACACAGGGAGGTGCAGGCTGAGGCGGGGGCCAGTGCCACGCTGAGCTGCGAGGTGGCCCAGGCCCAGACAGAGGTGACGTGGTACAAGGATGGGAAGAAGCTGAGTTCCAGCTCGAAAGTGCGCGTGGAGGCCGTGGGCTGCACACGGAGGCTGGTGGTGCAGCAGGCGGGCCAGGCAGAGGCCGGGGAGTACAGCTGCGAGGCAGGGGGTCAGCAGCTCTCCTTCCGCCTGCAGGTGGCAGGTCAGTGCTTTGGGGATGCTGAGTGAGCCCTGGACCTCGTATGTCCTTCCTTGTCCATCCCCAGAGCCCAAGGCGGTGTTTGCCAAGGAGCAGGTGGTGTTTGCCAAGGATCAGCCGGTGCACAGGGAGGTGCAGGCTGAGGCAGGGACCAGCACCATGCTGAGCTGCGAGGTGGCCCAAGCCCAGACGGAGGTTATGTGGTACAAGGACGGGAAGAAGCTGAGCTCCAGCTCGAAAATGCGTGTGGAGGCCGTGGGCTGCACACGGAGGCTGGTGGTGCAGGAGGCAGGCCAGGCGGACGCCGGGGAGTACAGCTGCGAGGCTGGGGGCCAGCGGCTCTCCTTCCATCTGCATGTGGCTGGTGGGTGCCAGGGTTAGGCAAAATGGAGGTGATCTGACCCTGCATCCCTCCTTGTCCATCCCAGAGCCCAAGGTGGTGTTTGCCAAGGAGCAGCCGGCATGCAGGGAGGTGCAGGCGGAGGCGGGGGCCAGTGCCACGCTGAGCTGTGAGGTGGCCCAGGGCCAGATGGAGGTGACATGGTACAAGGACGGGAAGAAGCTGAGCTCCAGCTCAAAAGTGCACATGGAGGCCAGCGGCTACACACGGAGGCTGGTAGTGCAGCAGGCGGGCCAGGCGGATGCTGGGGAGTACAGCTGTGAGGCGGGGGGCCAACGGCTGTCCTTCCGCCTGCACGTGGCAGGTCAGTGCTTTGGGTGAATCCACCTCGCCTGATCCCCCTCTCATGCCAACTCACCTCTACCCAGAGCTGGAGCCCCAAATTTCAGAGAGACCCTGCCGCAGGGAGCCTCTGGTGGTCAAGGAGCATGAAGACATCATCCTGACCGCCACACTGGCCACACCCTCTGCGGCCACGGTGACCTGGCTCAAGGATGGTGTGGAGATTCGCCGCAGCAAGCGGCATGAGACAGCCAGCCAGGGGGACACCCACACCCTGACCGTGCATGGCGCCCAGGTTCTGGACAGCGCCATCTACAGCTGCCGTGTGGGCGCAGAGGGGCAGGACTTCCCAGTGCAGGTGGAAGGTGAGCCGGGCATGGGGCGTGGGGCGGGGACTGAGCCCGGCTGATGTCCCCTTTGTGCCCACAGAGGTGGCCGCCAAGTTCTGCCGGCTGCTGGAGCCTGTGTGCGGCGAGCTGGGTGGCACGGTGACACTGGCCTGCGAGCTAAGCCCAGCGTGTGCAGAGGTGGTGTGGCGCTGCGGCAACACGCAGCTTCGGGTGGGCAAGCGCTTCCAGATGGTGGCCGAGGGGCCCGTGCGCTCACTCACTGTGTTGGGGCTGCGCGCAGAGGACGCAGGGGAGTACGTGTGTGAGAGCCGTGATGACCACACCAGTGCGCAGCTCACCGTCAGTGGTATGTAAGGGGTCGAGTGTCCCTATCCAGGGGCCCGCCTCTTAAGCAGTGCTCCTGTCTGCAGTGCCCCGAGTGGTGAAGTTTATGTCTGGGCTGAGCACCGTGGTCGCAGAGGAGGGCGGCGAGGCCACCTTCCAGTGCGTGGTGTCCCCCAGTGATGTGGCAGTCGTGTGGTTCCGGGACGGTGCCCTGCTTCAGCCCAGCGAGAAGTTTGCCATATCACAGAGTGGCGCCAGCCACAGCCTGACCATCTCAGACCTGGTGCTGGAGGACGCGGGCCAGATCACCGTGGAGGCTGAGGGCGCCTCATCCTCTGCTGCCCTGAGGGTCCGAGGTGAGTGTGGGGGGCAGCAGGATTTGCCTGGCCCGCCGTGACCTCCCCTCTCCTGCGACCCCAGAGGCGCCTGTGCTGTTCAAAAAGAAGCTGGAGCCGCAGACGGTGGAGGAGCGGAGCTCGGTGACCCTGGAGGTGGAGCTGACGCGGCCGTGGCCGGAGCTGAGGTGGACACGGAACGCGACGGCCCTGGCGCCGGGAAAGAACGTGGAGATCCACGCCGAGGGCGCCCGCCACCGCCTGGTTCTGCACAACGTAGGTTTTGCCGACCGTGGCTTCTTTGGCTGCGAGACGCCGGATGACAAGACACAGGCCAAACTCACCGTGGAGAGTGAGCCGCGGGCGGGAAGGGCGGGGCATCGAGGCTGACCCGTGACACCGCGTGTGCACCGCAGTGCGCCAGGTACGGCTCGTACGGGGCCTGCAGGCAGTGGAGGCACGGGAGCAGGGCACGGCTACCATGGAGGTGCAGCTGTCGCATGCGGACGTGGATGGCAGCTGGACTCGTGACGGTCTGCGGTTCCAGCAGGGGCCCACGTGCCACCTGGCTGTGCGGGGCCCCATGCACACCCTCACACTCTCGGGGCTGCGGCCAGAGGATAGTGGCCTTATGGTCTTCAAGGCCGAAGGAGTGCACACGTCGGCGCGGCTCGTGGTCACCGGTGCGTTGGGGGGCCGGCAGGGCACAGCACAGTCTCTTCCCACCTCCTCCTTCCTCCTCCCCAGAGCTTCCCGTGAGCTTCAGCCGCCCGCTGCAGGACGTGGTGACCACTGAGAAGGAGAAGGTTACCCTGGAGTGCGAGCTGTCGCGTCCTAATGTGGATGTGCGCTGGCTGAAGGTGCCTCCCTGCCGACCCCACTCGGTTGCCTCTGAGTGCCTGACTCGGCCTCTGCCCTGCACAGGACGGTGTGGAGCTGCGGGCAGGCAAGACGATGGCCATCGCAGCCCAGGGCGCCTGCAGGAGCCTCACCATTTACCGGTGCGAGTTCGCGGATCAGGGAGTGTATGTGTGTGATGCCCATGATGCCCAGAGCTCTGCCTCCGTGAAGGTACAAGGTGAGGGCTGCGTGGGGCATGTGGGGCATGGCCGGGTGTGGCAGGGCCTCCCTTGCCACCCTAGGCCGCAACATCCAGATCGTGAGGCCCCTGGAGGATGTGGAAGTGATGGAGAAGGACGGTGCCACCTTCTCCTGTGAGGTCTCCCACGACGAAGTGCCTGGCCAGTGGTTCTGGGAGGGCAGTAAACTGCGGCCCACTGACAACGTGCGCATCCGCCAGGAAGGTTCGAGGACAGGCGGCTGTAGCAGGCACGGCCCCCGCCCATACTGAGCCGCCTTTGTCCCCAGGAAGGACATACACTCTCATCTACCGGAGAGTCCTGGCGGAAGATGCAGGAGAGATCCAATTTGTAGCCGAAAATGCAGAATCGCGAGCCCAGCTCCGAGTGAAGGGTGAGGTGGGGGCTGAGGGGAGGGCGGGGCTGTGATCCACCCCATGCCCCCACCACGTTCACAGAGCTGCCAGTGACCCTCGTGCGCCCGCTGCGGGACAAGATTGCCATGGAGAAGCACCGCGGTGTGCTGGAGTGTCAGGTGTCCCGGGCCAGCGCCCAGGTGCGGTGGTTCAAGGGCAGTCAGGAGCTGCAGCCCGGGCCCAAGTACGAGCTGGTCAGTGATGGCCTCTACCGCAAGCTGATCATCAGTGATGTCCACGCAGAGGACGAGGACACCTACACCTGTGACGCCGGTGATGTCAAGACCAGTGCACAGTTCTTCGTGGAAGGTGCAGGCAGGGAGGGCAGCTCTGCAGGTTGCGGGATCCGCCAGCGACTGCTCCTCCCCAACAGAGCAATCCATCACCATTGTGCGGGGTCTGCAGGACGTGACAGTGATGGAGCCCGCTCCTGCCTGGTTTGAGTGTGAGACCTCCATCCCCTCAGTGCGGCCACCTAAGTGGCTCCTGGGGAAGACGGTGTTGCAGGCTGGGGGGAACGTGGGCCTGGAGCAGGAGGGCACGGTGCACCGGCTGATGCTGCGGCGGACCTGCTCCACCATGACCGGGCCCGTGCACTTCACCGTTGGCAAGTCGCGCTCCTCTGCCCGCCTGGTGGTCTCAGGTGAGCACTCCCGCCCCGGTGGGTGGACGTGGGCCGTGGCCCAGCCTCTCCCCACTCCCTGCAGACATCCCCGTAGTCCTCACACGGCCGTTGGAGCCCAAGACAGGGCGTGAGCTGCAGTCAGTGGTCCTGTCCTGCGACTTCCGGCCAGCCCCCAAGGCTGTGCAGTGGTACAAGGATGACACGCCCCTGTCTCCCTCTGAGAAGTTTAAGATGAGCCTGGAGGGTCAGATGGCTGAGCTGCGCATCCTCCGGCTCATGCCTGCTGATGCTGGTGTCTACCGGTGCCAGGCGGGCAGTGCCCACAGCAGCACTGAGGTCACTGTGGAAGGTGGGGCATGAGGGGCATGGGGCTACTGAGAGGTGGACACTGAGGCCCGGTGTGTCTCTTGCAGCGCGGGAGGTGACAGTGACAGGGCCGCTACAGGATGCAGAGGCCACGGAGGAGGGCTGGGCCAGCTTCTCCTGTGAGCTGTCCCACGAGGATGAGGAGGTCGAGTGGTCGCTCAACGGGATGCCCCTGTACAACGACAGCTTCCATGAGATCTCACACAAGGGCCGGCGCCACACGCTGGTACTGAAGAGCATCCAGCGGGCTGATGCGGGCATAGTACGCGCCTCCTCCCTGAAGGTGTCGACCTCTGCCCGCCTGGAGGTCCGAGGTGAGTCATCCCACGAGTCTTCGGGACTCCCCTGGCCTCCCTCACCCTCCTATCCCTCCTGCAGTGAAGCCGGTGGTGTTCCTGAAGGCGCTGGATGACCTGTCCGCAGAGGAGCGCGGCACCCTGGCCCTGCAGTGTGAAGTCTCTGACCCCGAGGCCCATGTGGTGTGGCGCAAAGATGGCGTGCAGCTGGGCCCCAGTGACAAGTATGACTTCCTGCACACGGCGGGCACGCGGGGGCTCGTGGTGCATGACGTGAGCCCTGAAGACGCCGGCCTGTACACCTGCCACGTGGGCTCCGAGGAGACCCGGGCCCGGGTCCGCGTGCACGGTGTGTGGCTGCAGGCACGGCAGAGCTCAGGGTGCCTGGCCTGACAGTCTCTGATGGCCCGCAGATCTGCACGTGGGCATCACCAAGAGGCTGAAGACAATGGAGGTGCTGGAAGGGGAAAGCTGCAGCTTTGAGTGCGTCCTGTCCCACGAGAGTGCCAGCGACCCGGCCATGTGGACAGTCGGTGGGAAGACAGTGGGCAGCTCCAGCCGCTTCCAGGCCACACGTCAGGGCCGAAAATACATCCTGGTGGTCCGGGAGGCTGCACCAAGTGATGCCGGGGAGGTGGTCTTCTCTGTGCGGGGCCTCACCTCCAAGGCCTCACTCATTGTCAGAGGTAGGCAGGGCCTGCCGGACGGGGGCTTATCAGCTTCAAGGGCAGCTGTCCCTGCTCCCTTCAGAGAGGCCGGCCGCCATCATCAAGCCCCTGGAAGACCAGTGGGTGGCGCCAGGGGAGGACGTGGAGCTGCGCTGTGAGCTGTCACGGGCGGGAACGCCCGTGCACTGGCTGAAGGACAGGAAGGCCATCCGCAAGAGCCAGAAGTATGATGTGGTCTGCGAGGGCACGATGGCCATGCTGGTCATCCGCGGGGCCTCGCTCAAGGACGCGGGCGAGTACACGTGTGAGGTGGAGGCTTCCAAGAGCACAGCCAGCCTCCATGTGGAAGGTAAATGCCGCAGGAGCCCCACGCGTGGCCCTCCACCTATTCTGCCTCCATCTCCCTGCCCCAGAAAAAGCAAACTGCTTCACAGAGGAGCTGACCAATCTGCAGGTGGAGGAGAAAGGCACAGCTGTGTTCACGTGCAAGACGGAGCACCCCGCGGCCACAGTGACCTGGCGCAAGGGCCTCTTGGAGCTACGGGCCTCAGGGAAGCACCAGCCCAGCCAGGAGGGCCTGACCCTGCGGCTCACCATCAGTGCCCTGGAGAAGGCAGACAGCGACACCTATACCTGCGACATTGGCCAGGCCCAGTCCCGGGCCCAGCTCCTAGTGCAAGGTGAGGCGGCCAAGTGTGCTCGGGCCTAGGCTGTGGGGCCCCTGAGCAGTCTGTGCCTTTGCAGGCCGGAGAGTGCACATCATCGAGGACCTGGAGGATGTGGATGTGCAGGAGGGCTCCTCGGCCACCTTCCGTTGCCGGATCTCCCCGGCCAACTACGAGCCTGTGCACTGGTTCCTGGACAAGACACCCCTGCATGCCAACGAGCTCAATGAGATCGATGCCCAGCCCGGGGGCTACCACGTGCTGACCCTGCGGCAGCTGGCGCTCAAGGACTCGGGCACCATCTACTTTGAGGCGGGTGACCAGCGGGCCTCGGCCGCCCTGCGGGTCACTGGTGGGTTGCATGCCCGCATTGCACATGTTGCTCACATGCTCCTGCTTCTCTCTCTGTCCCCCAGAGAAGCCAAGCGTCTTCTCCCGGGAGCTCACAGATGCCACCATCACAGAGGGTGAGGACTTGACCCTGGTGTGCGAGACCAGCACCTGCGACATTCCTGTGTGCTGGACCAAGGATGGGAAGACCCTGCGGGGGTCTGCCCGGTGCCAGCTGAGCCATGAGGGCCACCGGGCCCAGCTGCTCATCACTGGGGCCACCCTGCAGGACAGTGGACGCTACAAGTGTGAGGCTGGGGGCGCCTGCAGCAGCTCCATTGTCAGGGTGCATGGTGAGCCCCAGCAGCCCCAAAGCCCAGCCACAGGAGGGCAAGCTGAGCCTGTGCCTGTCTGCAGCGCGGCCAGTGCGGTTCCAGGAGGCCCTGAAGGACCTGGAGGTGCTGGAGGGTGGTGCTGCCACACTGCGCTGTGTGCTGTCATCTGTGGCTGCGCCCGTGAAGTGGTGCTATGGAAACAACGTCCTGAGGCCAGGTGACAAATACAGCCTACGCCAGGAGGGTGCCATGCTGGAGCTGGTGGTCCGGAACCTCCGGCCGCAGGACAGCGGGCGGTACTCATGCTCCTTCGGGGACCAGACTACTTCTGCCACCCTCACAGTGACTGGTAAGTGTCTCTGTCCACCCTGCCCATGTGGCGACGATGCTCTCTGTGTCTGACTTTCCTGCAGCCCTGCCTGCCCAGTTCATCGGGAAACTGAGAAACAAGGAGGCCACAGAAGGGGCCACGGCCACGCTGCGGTGTGAGCTGAGCAAGGCAGCCCCTGTGGAGTGGAGAAAGGGGTCCGAGACCCTCAGAGATGGGGACAGATACTGTCTGAGGCAGGACGGGGCCATGTGTGAGCTGCAGATCCGTGGCCTGGCCATGGTGGATGCCGCGGAGTACTCGTGTGTGTGTGGAGAGGAGAGGACCTCAGCCTCACTCACCATCAGGCGTAAGACCGTGTATCCAGAGCCGTGTCCGGTGATCTCCATGTCTGTCTGTCCATCTCTCCCCAGCCATGCCTGCCCACTTCATAGGAAGACTGAGACACCAAGAGAGCATAGAAGGGGCCACAGCCACGCTGCGGTGTGAGCTGAGCAAGGCGGCCCCCGTGGAGTGGAGGAAGGGGCGTGAGAGCCTCAGAGATGGGGACAGACATAGCCTGAGGCAGGACGGGGCTGTGTGCGAGCTGCAGATCTGTGGCCTGGCTGTGGCAGATGCTGGGGAGTACTCCTGTGTGTGTGGGGAGGAGAGGACCTCTGCCACTCTCACCGTGAAGGGTAATGACTGCTCCTGGCCACGTGCATGGGTGGTGACTGTGGCCATCTCTTTCTGATCCCTCAGCCCTGCCAGCCAAGTTCACAGAGGGTCTGAGGAATGAAGAGGCCGTGGAAGGGGCCACAGCCATGTTGTGGTGTGAACTGAGCAAGGTGGCCCCTGTGGAGTGGAGGAAGGGGCCCGAGAACCTCAGAGATGGGGACAGATACATCCTGAGGCAGGAGGGGACCAGGTGTGAGCTGCAGATCTGTGGCCTGGCCATGGCGGACGCCGGGGAGTACTTGTGTGTGTGCGGGCAGGAGAGGACCTCAGCCACGCTCACCATCAGGGGTAAAGATCATGTGTGGCCTTGTGGACCCGTGGATGATCTCAGCGACTGCTTGGTCCTTCCCAGCTCTGCCTGCCAGGTTCATAGAAGATGTGAAAAACCAGGAGGCCAGAGAAGGGGCCACAGCTGTGCTGCAGTGTGAGCTGAACAGTGCAGCCCCTGTGGAGTGGAGAAAGGGGTCTGAGACCCTTAGAGATGGGGACAGATACAGCCTGAGGCAGGACGGGACTAAATGTGAGCTGCAGATTCGTGGCCTGGCCATGGCAGACACTGGGGAGTACTCGTGCGTGTGCGGGCAGGAGAGGACCTCGGCTATGCTCACCGTCAGGGGTAAAAGCCACATGTGGCCAAGGAGAGCCCTCGATTGTGTTCATATATTCTGACCCTCCCCCAGCTCTACCCATCAAGTTCACAGAGGGTCTGAGGAACGAAGAGGCCACAGAAGGGGCAACAGCCGTGCTGCGGTGTGAGCTGAGCAAGATGGCCCCCGTGGAGTGGTGGAAGGGGCATGAGACCCTCAGAGATGGAGACAGACACAGCCTGAGGCAGGACGGGGCCAGGTGTGAGCTGCAGATCCGCGGCCTCGTGGCAGAGGACGCTGGGGAGTACCTGTGCATGTGCGGGAAGGAGAGGACCTCAGCCATGCTCACCGTCAGGGGTAAAGGCCACATGCAGCCAAGCAGCACCATGGTGATTATATCTGTGTCTTTTGACCTCCCCAGCCATGCCTTCCAAGTTCATAGAGGGTCTGAGGAATGAAGAGGCCACAGAAGGGGACACGGCCACGCTGTGGTGTGAGCTGAGCAAGGCGGCACCGGTGGAGTGGAGGAAGGGGCATGAGACCCTCAGAGATGGGGACAGACACAGCCTGAGGCAGGACGGGTCCAGGTGTGAGCTGCAGATCCGTGGCCTGGCTGTGGTGGATGCCGGGGAGTACTCGTGTGTGTGCGGGCAGGAGAGGACCTCAGCCACACTCACTGTCAGGGGTAAAGATCGTGTGTAGCTATGTGGACCATGGGATAATCACAATGACTGCTTGGTTCTTCCCAGCCCTGCCTGCCAGATTCATAGAAGATGTGAAAAACCAGGAGGCCAGAGAAGGGGCCACGGCCGTGCTGCAATGTGAGCTGAGCAAGGCGGCCCCCGTGGAGTGGAGGAAGGGGTCTGAGACCCTCAGAGGTGGGGACAGATACAGCCTGAGGCAGGATGGGACCAGATGTGAGCTGCAGATTCATGGCCTGTCTGTGGCAGACACTGGGGAGTACTCGTGTGTGTGCGGGCAGGAGAGGACCTCGGCCACACTCACCGTCAGGGGTAAAGACCACATGTGGCCACCTGAGTGATTCTTGATGGCTTCTGTCCATGTGACCCTTCCTAGCCCTGCCTGCACGATTCACTCAAGATCTGAAGACCAAGGAGGCCTCAGAAGGGGCCACAGCTACACTGCAGTGTGAGCTGAGCAAGGTGGCCCCTGTGGAATGGAAGAAGGGTCCTGAGACCCTCAGAGATGGGGGCAGATACAGCCTGAAGCAGGATGGGACGAGGTGTGAGCTGCAGATCCATGACCTGTCTGTGGCGGATGCTGGGGAATACTCATGCATGTGTGGACAAGAGAGGACCTCGGCCACGCTCACTGTCAGGGGTAAAGTCCATCTGTCCAGATCTGCGTTCTGGTTGTGTCCATGTCTTTCTGATCCCTCCACCAGCCCTGCCTGCCAGGTTCACAGAGGGTCTGAGGAATGAAGAGGCCATGGAAGGGGCCACAGCCACACTGCAATGTGAGCTGAGCAAGGCAGCCCCTGTGGAGTGGAGGAAAGGCCTTGAGGCTCTCAGAGATGGGGACAAATACAGCCTGAGACAAGACGGGGCTGTGTGTGAGCTGCAGATTCATGGCCTGGCTATGGCAGATAACGGGGTGTACTCATGTGTGTGTGGGCAGGAGAGGACCTCAGCTACACTCACTGTCAGGGGTAAAGATCCTATGTGGCCATGTGGGCTTGTGGATGATATCAGTGACTGTTTGGTCCTTCTCAGCCCTGCCTGCCAGATTCATAGAGGATATGAGAAACCAGAAGGCCACAGAAGGGGCTACAGTCACATTGCAATGTAAGCTGAGAAAGGCGGCCCCCGTGGAGTGGAGAAAGGGGCCCAACACCCTCAAAGATGGGGACAGGTACAGCCTGAAGCAGGATGGGACCAGTTGTGAGCTGCAGATTCGTGGCCTGGTCATAGCAGATGCTGGAGAATACTCGTGCATATGTGAGCAGGAGAGGACCTCGGCCACGCTCACTGTCAGGGGTAAAGACCACATGTGACCACCTGAGTGACTTGATGATCTCAGTGTCTGCTTGGTCCTTTCCAGCCCTGCCGGCCAGATTCATAGAAGATGTGAGAAATCACGAGGCCACAGAAGGGGCCACAGCTGTGCTGCAGTGTGAGCTGAGCAAGGCGGCCCCCGTGGAGTGGCGGAAGGGGTCTGAGACCCTCAGAGATGGGGACAGATATAGCCTGAGGCAGGACGGGACGAGGTGTGAGCTGCAGATTCGTGGCCTGGCTGTGGAGGACACTGGAGAGTATTTGTGTGTGTGCGGGCAGGAGAGAACCTCAGCTACACTCACTGTCAGGGGTAAAGATCCTGTGTGGTCACATGGACTTGTGGATGATCTCAGTGACTGCTTGGTCCTTCCCAGCCCTGCCAGCCAGATTCATAGACAACATGACAAACCAGGAGGCCAGAGAAGGGGCCACGGCCACACTGCACTGTGAACTGAGCAAGGTGGCCCCTGTGGAGTGGAGGAAGGGACCTGAAACCCTCCGAGATGGGGACAGACACAGCCTGAGGCAGGATGGGACCAGGTGTGAGCTGCAGATTCGTGGCCTGTCTGTGGCAGATGCCGGGGAGTACTCGTGCGTGTGTGGGCAGGAGAGGACCTCAGCCACACTCACGATCAGGGGTAAAGATCACATGTGGCCAAGCAAAGCCATGATGATTGTGTCCATATCTTCTGACCTCCCCAGCCCTGCCCGCCAAGTTCACAAAGGGTCTGAGGAATGAAGAGGCCACAGAAGGGGCCACGGCTATGTTGCAGTGTGAGCTGAGCAAGGTGGCCCCTGTTGAGTGGAGGAAGGGACCTGAAACCCTCAGAGATGGGGACAGATACAACCTGAGGCAGGATGGGACCAGATGTGAGCTGCAGATTCATGGCCTGTCCGTGGCAGACACTGGGGAGTACTCATGTGTATGTGGTCAGGAGAAGACGTCGGCCACTCTCACTGTCAAGGGTAATGACCACACGTGGCCACATGGACTGATGCTGGAGCTGACCCTGCCCCCTGCCCCCTGCAGCCCCACAGCCAGTGTTCCGGGAGCCGCTGCAGAGTCTGCAGGCGGAGGAGGGCTCCACGGCCACCCTGCAGTGTGAGCTGTCTGAGCCCACTGCTACAGTGGTCTGGAGCAAGGGTGGCCTGCAGCTGCAGGCCAATGGGCGCCGGGAGCCACGGCTTCAGGGCTGCACCGCGGAGCTGGTGTTACAGGACCTACAACGTGAAGACACTGGCGAATACACTTGCACCTGTGGCTCCCAGGCCACCAGTGCCACCCTCACTGTCACAGGTGGGCTCCCAGGCTAGCGTGGCCCAGGATATCCTGCCCTCATGCCCTGCTCCCTCCCCTGCAGCTGCGCCTGTGCGGTTCCTCCGAGAGCTGCAGCACCAGGAGGTGGATGAGGGAGGCACCGCACACTTATGCTGCGAGCTGAGCCGGGCGGGTGCGAGCGTGGAGTGGCGCAAGGGCTCCCTACAGCTCTTCCCTTGTGCCAAGTACCAGATGGTGCAGGATGGTGCAGCTGCAGAGCTGCTGGTACGCGGAGTGGAGCAGGAGGATGCGGGTGACTACACGTGTGACACGGGCCACACGCAGAGCATGGCCAGCCTCTCTGTCCGTGGTGAGCTGCTCACCAGCCCCTGCCTCCCACAGGCACTAAGCATCCCTTCCTGCATACTCCGCAGTCCCCAGGCCCAAGTTCAAGACCCGGCTTCAGAGTCTGGAGCAGGAGACAGGTGACATAGCCCGGCTGTGCTGTCAGCTGAGTGATGCAGAGTCGGGGGCCGTGGTGCAATGGCTCAAGGAGGGCGTGGAGCTGCATGCGGGCCCCAAGTACGAGATGCGGAGCCAGGGGGCCACGCGGGAGCTGCTGATCCACCAACTGGAGGCCAAGGACACGGGCGAGTATGCCTGTGTGACAGGCGGCCAGAAAACCGCTGCCTCCCTCAGGGTCACAGGTGAGTGGTGGGGCCTCCCAGAGGAGAGGGTGGGTAAAGGGAACCATCTCGCCCCACCCCTCAGAGCCTGAGGTGACCATTGTACGGGGGCTGGTTGATGCGGAGGTGACGGCCGATGAGGATGTTGAGTTCAGCTGTGAGGTGTCCAGGGCTGGAGCCACAGGCGTGCAGTGGTGCCTACAGGGCCTGCCACTGCAAAGCAATGAGGTGACAGAGGTGGCTGTGCGGGATGGCCGCATCCACACCCTGCGGCTGAAGGGCGTGACGCCCGAGGACGCTGGCACTGTCTCCTTCCATTTGGGAAACCATGCTTCCTCTGCCCAGCTCACCGTCAGAGGTAGCCACAGGCGGGCCCCACCAGTGACTGCAGAGGCTGACACCCATGCCTCCCCTGTGTCCAGCTCCTGAGGTGACCATCCTGGAGCCCCTGCAGGACGTGCAGCTCAGTGAGGGCCAGGATGCCAGCTTCCAGTGCCGGCTATCCAGAGCTTCAGGCCAGGAGGCCCGCTGGGCTTTAGGAGGGGTGCCCCTGCAGGCCAACGAGATGAATGACATCACTGTGGAGCAGGGCACACTCCACCTGCTCACCCTGCACAAGGTGAGGCCTCTGGGACCTGAGTGTACCAGGATCAGGGCCAAGCATGTCTCTCCCTGCTTCCTAGGTGACCCTTGAGGATGCTGGAACTGTCAGTTTCCACGTGGGCACGTGTAGCTCTGAGGCCCAGCTGAAAGTCACAGGTGGGCAGCCCCTTTCCACACTGGTCGCTCTGCGGGCATGGTCTGATCCTCCCTCTCCCCACAGCCAAGAACACGGTGGTGCGGGGGCTGGAGAATGTGGAGGCGCTGGAGGGCGGCGAGGCGCTGTTCGAGTGCCAGCTGTCCCAGCCCGAGGTGGCCGCCCACACCTGGCTGCTGGACGACGAACCCGTGCACACCTCGGAGAACGCCGAGGTGGTCTTCTTCGAGAACGGCCTGCGCCACCTGCTGCTGCTCAAAAACTTGCGGCCACAAGACAGCTGCCGGGTGACCTTCCTGGCTGGGGATATGGTGACGTCCGCATTCCTCACGGTCCGAGGTGACTGCGCTGTGCTGGTGCAGGGTGGGGTCCCCTCACAACCCTTCCTTGGGCACATCTGCAGGCTGGCGCCTGGAGATCCTGGAGCCTCTGAAAAACGCGGCGGTCCGGGCCGGCGCACAGGCATGCTTCACCTGCACGCTCAGCGAGGCGGTGCCCGTGGGAGAGGCGTCCTGGTACATCAATGGCGCGGCAGTGCAGCCGGATGACAGCGACTGGACTGTCACCGCCGACGGCAGTCACCACGCCCTACTGCTGCGCAGCGCCCAGCCCCACCACGCCGGGGAGGTCACCTTCGCTTGCCGCGACGCCGTGGCCTCTGCGCGGCTCACCGTGCTGGGTGGGTGGTGGGCGAGCTTTTCCCTCCCCTGCCCACCCCCCTGACCAGTCCCCCTTTTCCCCAGGCCTCCCTGATCCCCCAGAGGATGCTGAGGTGGTGGCTCGCAGCAGCCACACTGTGACACTGTCTTGGGCAGCTCCCATGAGTGATGGAGGCGGTGGTCTCTGTGGCTACCGCGTGGAGGTGAAGGAGGGGGCCACAGGCCAGTGGCGGCTGTGCCACGAGCTGGTGCCTGGACCCGAGTGTGTGGTGGATGGCCTGGCCCCCGGGGAGACCTACCGCTTCCGTGTGGCAGCTGTGGGCCCTGTGGGTGCTGGGGAACCGGTTCACCTGCCCCAGACAGTGCGGCTTGGTGAGTTGCTTCATTGGGGTCTGGGGAGTTCACCTGTCCTCTGTCCGTGGACGCTGTTCCCCAGCAGAGCCACCGAAGCCTGTGCCTCCCCAGCCCTCAGCCCCTGAGAGCCGGCAGGTGGCAGCTGGTGAAGATGTCTCTCTGGAGCTTGAGGTGGTGGCTGAGGCTGGTGAGGTCATCTGGCACAAGGGAATGGAGCGCATCCAGCCCGGTGGGCGGTTCGAGGTGGTCTCCCAGGGTCGGCAACAGATGCTGGTGATCAAGGGCTTCACGGCAGAAGACCAGGGCGAGTACCACTGTGGCCTGGCTCAGGGCTCCATCTGCCCTGCGGCTGCCACCTTCCAGGGTGCGTTGTCCCTGTCCTTCCAGGTTCCAGGGTAGCCCACTGACTAGTCTTTTGCCTTCCTCAGTGGCACTGAGCCCAGCCTCTGTGGATGAGGCCCCTCAGCCCAGCTTGCCCCCCGAGGCAGCCCAGGAGGGTGACCTGCACCTACTGTGGGAGGCCCTGGCTCGGAAACGTCGCATGAGCCGTGAGCCCACGCTGGACTCCATTAGCGAGCTGCCAGAGGAGGACGGCCGCTCGCAGCGCCTGCCACAGGAGGCAGAGGAGGTGGCACCTGATCTCTCTGAAGGCTACTCCACGGCCGATGAGCTGGCCCGCACTGGAGATGCTGACCTCTCACACACCAGCTCTGATGATGAGTCCCGGGCAGGCACCCCTTCCCTGGTCACCTACCTCAAGAAGGCTGGGAGGCCAGGCACCTCACCACTGGCCAGCAAGGTGAGCCCCCCCAACTTGGCCTGCAAGGAGAGTCTCACCATGACGTCAGGCTCTGTGCCCACAGGTTGGGGCCCCAGCAGCCCCCTCTGTGAAGCCACAGCAGCAGCAGGAGCCACTGGCTGCTGTGCGCCCACCACTGGGAGACCTGAGCACCAAAGACCTGGGTGATCCCTCAATGGACAAGGCAGCTGTGAAGATCCAGGCTGCCTTTAAGGGCTACAAGGTCCGGAAGGAGATGAAGCAGCAGGAAGGGCCCATGTTCTCCCACACATTTGGGGACACCGAGGCACAGGTGGGGGATGCCCTGCGGCTGGAGTGTGTCGTGGCCAGCAAGGCAGATGTGCGAGCCCGCTGGCTGAAGGATGGTGTGGAGCTGACCGATGGGCGGCACCATCACATCGACCAGCTTGGGGATGGCACCTGCTCTCTGCTGATCACTGGCCTGGACCGTGCTGATGCTGGCTGCTACACCTGTCAGGTGAGCAACAAGTTTGGCCAGGTGACCCACAGTGCCTGTGTGGTGGTCAGTGGGTCAGAGAGTGAAGCCGAGAGCTCCTCTGGGGGTGAGCTGGACGATGCCTTCCGCCGGGCTGCCCGTCGGCTGCACCGGCTCTTCCGCACCAAAAGTCCGGCTGAAGTTTCAGATGAGGAGCTCTTCCTGAGTGCAGACGAGGGCCCTGCAGAGCCAGAGGAGCCCGCGGACTGGCAGACATACCGCGAAGATGAGCATTTCATCTGCATCCGTTTTGAGGCGCTCACTGAGGCCCGCCAGGCGGTAACTCGCTTCCAGGAGATGTTTGCCACACTGGGCATTGGGGTGGAGATCAAGCTGGTGGAACAGGGGCCTCGGAGGGTAGAGATGTGCATCAGCAAAGAGACTCCTGCCCCTGTGGTGCCTCCAGAGCCATTGCCCAGCCTACTGACTTCTGACGCTGGTGAGTCTGCACACAGCCTTGGTCTGGGGTCATTCCCTGGGGCTAACTCACCCATCTATCCCAGCCCCAGTGTTCCTGACTGAGTTGCAGAACCAAGAAGTGCAGGATGGGTATCCTGTGAGCTTTGACTGCGTGGTGACAGGTCAGCCCATGCCCAGTGTGCGCTGGTTCAAGGATGGGAAGTTGTTGGAGGAGGATGATCACTACATGATTAATGAAGACCAACAGGGTGGCCATCAGCTCATCATCACAGCCGTGGTGCCAGCAGACATGGGCGTCTACCGCTGCCTGGCCGAGAACAGCATGGGTGTCTCCTCCACCAAGGCTGAGCTCCGTGTGGACTGTGAGTACTGCGTCTGGTTTGGTGTCTCCAGGACCTTGCTCCAGCTCCCCTCTTCCTTCCCCAGTGACAAGCACAGACTATGACACTGCAGCAGATGCCACGGAGTCCTCATCCTACTTCAGTGCCCAAGGCTACCTGTCCAGGTAGGGGCTGCCAGAGGTGGGCTGTGCCCCATCTTTATGGCTGACCCCTTTTCTGTTCTGCCAGCCGGGAGCAGGAGGGAACAGAGTCCACCACTGATGAGGGCCAGCTGCCCCAGGTGGTGGAGGAGCTGAGAGACCTCCAGGTGGCCCCTGGCACACGCCTGGCCAAGTTCCAGCTCAAGGTGAAAGGTGAGAAGGAGAGGGAGTGGGGACACAGCCATCCAGGCTGACCACTCCTCCTCCCGTGGCCCAGGCTACCCTGCTCCCAGATTATACTGGTTCAAAGATGGCCAGCCCCTGACCGCATCTGCCCACATCCGCATGACTGACAAGAAGATCCTGCACACCCTGGAGATCATCTCCGTCACCCGGGAGGACTCTGGCCAGTATGCAGCCTATATCAGCAATGCCATGGGTGCTGCCTACTCGTCTGCCCGGCTGCTGGTTCGAGGTGGGTGCTCTGAGGGGCCGGGCAGAGACTTGTGCTGGGTGTCTGACTCTAGTGCCTCTTTCAGGCCCTGATGAGCCAGAAGAGAAGCCTGCATCAGGTGAGGCAGCCCCAGACAGGCAGGGAGAGGCCGAGGTCTCTGCCAGCCAGCCTGTGTCCCCTAGATGTGCATGAGCAGCTGGTGCCGCCCCGAATGCTGGAGAGGTTCACCCCCAAGAAAGTGAAGAAAGGCTCCAGCATCACCTTCTCTGTGAAGGTAGAAGGTAAGGCGTTTCCTGCCCGCAGCTATGGAAAGGGGTGCACCCACCACCTCCTGCCTGCCCCTAGGACGCCCGGTGCCCACCGTGCACTGGCTCAGGGAGGAGGCTGAGAGAGGCGTGCTGTGGATTGGCCCTGACACACCGGGCTACACCGTGGCCAGCTCTGCGCAGCAGCACAGCCTGGTCCTGCTGGACGTGGGCCGGCAGCACCAGGGCACCTACACATGCATTGCCAGCAACGCTGCCGGCCAGGCCCTCTGCTCCGCCAGCCTGCACGTCTCGGGCCGTGAGTGGGGGTGGGGGGATGGGGGGATGGGGACCGTCTGATGGCTTGCCGGTCCTCCTGACAGTGCCTAAGGTGGAGGAGCAGGAGAAAGTGAAGGAAGCGCTGATTTCCACTTTCCTGCAGGGGTGAGTGAGGGTTGCCCCTCCAGGCCAGTCCGGGCCTCTCAGGACACCCCCTTCACCTGTTTAGGACCACACAAGCCATCTCAGCACAGGGGTTGGAAACTGCGAGTTTTGCTGACCTTGGTGGGCAGAGGAAAGGTACAGTCAGGGTGGGTGCATGCTTGTGAGGGCAGCCACCTGAGCAGAGCGTTTGTATCCGCAGAAGAGCCTCTGGCTGCCAAGGAGGCCCTCGGCCACCTGTCCCTCGCTGAGGTGGGCACAGAGGAGTTCCTGCAGAAACTGACCTCCCAGATCACTGAGATGGTATCGGCCAAGATCACGCAGGGTGAGGGGCAGCAGCCCATGTGCCAGGGTCCCAGGCCAGGGTGTCATGATCCTTGCACCCCCAGCCAAGCTGCAGGTGCCCGGAGGTGACAGTGATGAGGACTCCAAGACACCATCTGCATCCCCCCGCCATGGCCGATCACGGCCATCCTCCAGCATCCAGGAGTCTTCCTCAGAGTCAGAGGACGGCGATGCCCGAGGCGAGGTGGGCGGCTGGAACCCTCTGGGAGCAGGGCATCACCACTTCAGCACCCCCATCCCTCTCTCAGATCTTTGACATCTACGTGGTCACCGCTGACTACCTGCCCCTAGGGGCTGAGCAGGATGCCATCACGCTGCGGGAAGGCCAGTATGTGGAGGTCCTGGATGCAGCCCACCCACTGCGCTGGCTTGTCCGCACCAAGCCCACCAAGTCCAGCCCCTCACGGCAGGGCTGGGTGTCACCAGCCTACCTGGACAGGAGGCTCAAGGTATCTGAATGGCCAGGCAGGAGGGGTCCTCATACCCCAACAGAAAACTCCTGTCCCTCACCAGCTGTCACCTGAGTGGGGGGCCGCTGAGGCCCCTGAGTTCCCTGGGGAGGCTGTGTCTGAAGACGAATACAAGGCAAGGCTGAGGTGAGTGACTGCCGGGCCGGAGGTGGTGGCACGTGGTCCCTTACGGCAGCCCCCTCCTGCCCAGCTCTGTGATCCAGGAGCTGCTGAGTTCTGAGCAGGCCTTCGTGGAGGAGCTGCAGTTCCTGCAGAGCCACCACCTGCAGCACCTGGAGCGCTGCCCCCACGTGCCCATAGCTGTGGCCGGCCAGAAGGCAGTCATCTTCCGCAATGTGCGGGACATCGGCCGCTTCCACAGCAGGTGGGTGGGTGGGGCCACACACACACACACACCTGAGTCCTGATGCCATCCCCCTTCACAGCAGCTTCCTGCAGGAGTTGCAGCAGTGCGACACGGACGACGACGTGGCCATGTGCTTCATCAAGAACCAGGCGGCCTTTGAGCAGTACCTGGAGTTCCTGGTGGGGCGTGTGCAGGCTGAGTCGGTGGTCGTCAGCACGGCCATCCAGGAGTTCTACAAGGTGCCCATGCCTGAACTCATGGGCTCCTGAACTGCCCTAAAACCCACCCTCCTGGTTCCCACAGAAATACGCGGAGGAGGCCCTGTTGGCAGGGGACCCCTCTCAGCCCCCGCCACCACCTCTGCAGCACTACCTGGAGCAGCCAGTGGAGCGGGTGCAGCGCTACCAGGCCTTGCTGAAGGTGGGCACCACCTCCCCTGCCCCGCCTCCTCTATTCTAAGCCCTGACCTTCGCCCCGGCCCCAGGAGCTGATCCGCAACAAGGCGCGGAACAGACAGAACTGCGCGCTGCTGGAGCAGGCCTATGCCGTGGTGTCTGCCCTGCCACAGCGCGCTGAGAACAAGCTGCACGTGTCCCTCATGGAGAACTACCCAGGCACCCTGCAGGCCCTGGGCGAGCCCATCCGCCAGGTTGGGGAGGGCCAGGGGCCGGGGCCGGGAGAACAGGCTGACCGCAGCCCACACCCTCCCCCAGGGCCACTTCATCGTGTGGGAGGGTGCACCGGGGGCCCGCATGCCCTGGAAGGGCCACAACCGTCACGTGTTCCTCTTCCGCAACCACCTGGTAATCTGCAAGCCCCGGCGAGACTCCCGCACCGATACCGTCAGCTACGTGTTCCGGAACATGATGAAGGTCTGCAGGCTCTGGGCTGCTGGGCGGGGCTCCTCCCTGTGCTGACACCCTCCCCCACCCACAGCTGAGCAGCATCGACCTGAACGACCAGGTGGAGGGGGATGACCGCGCCTTCGAGGTGTGGCAGGAGCGGGAGGACTCGGTGCGCAAGTACCTGCTGCAGGCACGGACAGCCATTATCAAGAGCTCGTGGGTGAAGGAGATCTGTGGCATCCAGCAGCGTCTGGCCCTGCCTGTGTGGCGTGAGTGTCCACCTTCCCGGGGGCCCAGGTGGACAGAGCACTCAGGGCTGTTGTGTGTCCTCAGGGCCCCCGGACTTTGAAGAGGAGCTGGCCGACTGCACAGCCGAGCTGGGTGAGACAGTCAAGCTGGCCTGCCGCGTGACGGGCACACCCAAGCCTGTCATCAGCTGGTACAAAGGTAAACCCCGGGGCCAGGGGCTGTGGCCTTCCCCTGGGTGACGGCCCCCGCTCGTCCTTTCCAGATGGGAAAGCAGTGCAGGTGGACCCCCACCACATCCTCATTGAAGACCCTGATGGCTCGTGTGCACTCATCCTGGACAGCCTGACCGGTGTGGACTCTGGCCAGTACATGTGCTTCGCGGCCAGCGCCGCTGGCAACTGCAGTACCCTGGGCAAGATCCTGGTGCAAGGTTAGCCTGAAGGCCTTCCTGGGGGAGGAGCCTCTCTCTGTCTCTTCCCTCCACAACCCCACAGTCCCACCACGGTTCGTGAACAAGGTCCGGGCCTCACCCTTTGTGGAGGGAGAGGACGCCCAGTTCACCTGCACCATCGAAGGCGCCCCGTACCCGCAGATCAGGTGGGGCCCAGGCCTGCCCGGGGATGGGGCATCCTGCCTCACGTGCCCTCCGGGTGGATTCCAGGTGGTACAAGGACGGGGCCCTGCTGACCACTGGCAACAAGTTCCAGACACTGAGTGAGCCTCGCAGCGGCCTGCTAGTGCTGGTGATCCGGGCGGCCAGCAAGGAGGACCTGGGGCTCTACGAGTGTGAGGTGAGGAGTGCAGGAGTGGGGACCGGCCTCGGTGGGCTCTGAGCCGGCCCTGCCGTCCTTGCAGCTGGTGAACCGGCTGGGCTCCGCGCGGGCTAGTGCGGAGCTGCGCATTCAGAGCCCCATGCTGCAGGCCCAGGAGCAGTGTCACAGGGAGCAGCTCGTGGCTGCAGTGGAAGGTAAGTCCCACCCCTGTCCTCGCCACCAAGGCACCCCCTCTGCACTCATTTGCCCCTTCTACAGACACCACCCTGGAGCGAGCGGACCAGGAGGTCACATCTGTCCTGAAGAGACTGCTGGGCCCCAAGGCGCCAGGCCCCTCCACAGGGGACCTCACTGGCCCTGGCCCCTGCCCCAGGGGGGCACCCGCACTCCAGGAAACCGGCTCCCAGCCCCCAGTCACCGGAACTTCGGAGGCACCTGGTGAGGCCCAGATGCATGCTGATGACAAAGACCTCCTACAGCCACCTGCCCTGTCTCCCAGCAGCCGTGCCCCCGAGGGTGCCACAGCCCCTCCTCCACGAAGGCCCAGAGCAGGAGCCGGAGGCCATTGCCAGAGCCCAGGAATGGACTGTGCCCATTCGGTAACCTCCCCAGACTGCTGGGTCCTGCAGTGCGGCAGAGCCTCACCCCACTTCCTAACCCCAGGATGGAGGGTGCAGCCTGGCCCGGGGCAGGCACAGGGGAGCTGCTCTGGGACGTCCACAGCCACGTGGTCAGAGAGACCACACAGAGGACCTACACATACCAGGCCATCGACACGCACACCGCACGTACGGGGTTGGGCCCAGCTGGGTTATAAGCGTGGTCTCCACAGTTCCCTCCCTGCCCTCCCAGGGCCCCCATCCATGCAGGTAACCATCGAGGATGTGCAGGCACAGACAGGCGGAACGGCCCAATTCGAGGCTATCATTGAGGGCGACCCACAGCCCTCGGTGACCTGGTACAAGGTAGGCGCGCAGGTCCAAGTGGGTGAGATTCTTGATAGCAGCCCTGCCGGTCCTGTGCCTCCAGGACAGCGTCCAGCTGGTGGACAGCACCCGGCTTAGCCAGCAGCAAGAAGGCACCACATACTCCCTGGTGCTGAGGCATGTGGCCTCGAAGGATGCCGGCGTTTACACCTGCCTGGCCCAAAACACTGGTGGCCAGGTGCTCTGCAAGGCAGAGCTGCTGGTGCTTGGGGGTGAGTTGGTCTACCCCTCCTGGGCCCCAGGCTTTGCCCATACCAGCCGCTTCCCACTCCTTAGGGGACAATGAGCCGGACTCAGAGAAGCAAAGCCACCGGAGGAAGCTGCACTCCTTCTATGAGGTCAAGGAGGAGATTGGAAGGTAGCACCCAGCCCCCTTTCCCCTGGACTGCCCACCTGGGCTTCCCTCACTCCCTCCTTCCTAGGGGCGTGTTTGGCTTCGTAAAAAGAGTGCAGCACAAAGGAAACAAGATCTTGTGCGCTGCCAAGTTCATCCCCCTACGGAGCAGAACTCGGGCCCAGGCATACAGGGAGCGAGACATCCTGGCCGCGCTGAGCCACCCGCTGGTCACGGGGCTGCTGGACCAGTTTGAGACCCGCAAGACCCTCATCCTCATCCTGGAGCTGTATCCTGCCCTCAGCCCCTGAGACGGCTTGACCCAAGCCTGCTTTTCCTTGATGGGATCCCAGGTGCTCATCCGAGGAGCTGCTGGACCGCCTGTACAGGAAGGGCGTGGTGACGGAGGCCGAGGTGACTGGGCTGCCGCCCGCCACTGCCCCAGCGGCTCCCGCCTGAATAGCGGCCCTTGCCGCAGGTCAAGGTCTACATCCAGCAGCTGGTGGAGGGGCTGCACTACCTGCACAGCCATGGCGTTCTCCACCTGGACATAAAGGTTCGCATGTCCTCACCCCTGCACCCCAGAGCGGCTCTCACCCACTCCCAACTCTCCCCAACAGCCCTCTAACATCCTGATGGTGCATCCTGCCCGGGAAGACATTAAAATCTGCGACTTTGGCTTTGCCCAGAACATCACCCCAGCAGAGCTGCAGTTCAGCCAGTACGGCTCCCCTGAGTTCGTCTCCCCCGAGATCATCCAGCAGAACCCTGTGAGCGAAGCCTCCGACATTTGGTGAGTGGGTGGCTGGGCCAACGGGTCTGGGTGGTGACACACAGTGTGCGCTTTTGTCTTGCAGGGCCATGGGTGTCATCTCCTACCTCAGGTGAGCAGAGCCCTGCCCCATCAGCTGCCTCCATCTGAGGGCTGGACCCTCCCTCTGTCTTCAGCCTGACCTGCTCATCCCCATTTGCCGGCGAGAGTGACCGTGCCACCCTCCTGAACGTCCTGGAGGGGCGCGTGTCATGGAGCAGCCCCATGGCTGCCCACCTCAGCGAAGACGCCAAAGACTTCATCAAGGCTACGCTGCAGAGAGCCCCTCAGTGAGTGCACCCCCAGGCTTCTCCTGCCCGGGCTGGCCCCTCCTGAGCCTTCCTCTCCCTGTAGGGCCCGGCCTAGTGCGGCCCAGTGCCTCTCCCACCCCTGGTTCCTGGTGAGTATCAGGGTCAGCCCCACACTATGCAGCTGCCATGTGGCTGCCCACCTCGGTCTCCCAGAAATCCATGCCTGCGGAGGAGGCCCACTTCATCAACACCAAGCAGCTCAAGTTCCTCCTGGCCCGAAGTCGCTGGCAGGTGAGCCGTGACCATCTGAGTAGGGACCAGTGCCTGATGCCTGCTGCCCCCCATGCGGTTCCAGCGTTCCCTGATGAGCTACAAGTCCATCCTGGTGATGCGCTCCATCCCTGAGCTGCTGCGGGGCCCACCCGACAGCCCCTCCCTCGGCGTAGCCCGGCACCTCTGCAGGGACACTGGTGGCTCCTCCAGTTCCTCCTCCTCCTCTGACAACGAGCTCGCCCCATTTGCCCGGGCTAAGTCACTGCCACCCTCCCCGGTGACACACTCACCACTGCTGCACCCCCGGGGCTTCCTGCGGCCCTCGGCCAGCCTGCCTGAGGAAGCCGAGGCCAGTGAGCGCTCCACCGAGGCCCCAGCTCCGCCTGCATCTCCCGAGGGTGCCGGGCCACCGGCCGCCCAGGGCTGCGTGCCCCGGCACAGCGTCATCCGCAGCCTGTTCTACCACCAGGCGGGTGAGAGCCCTGAGCACGGGGCCCTGGCCCCGGGGAGCAGGCGGCACCCGGCCCGGCGGCGGCACCTGCTGAAGGGCGGGTACATTGCGGGGGCGCTGCCAGGCCTGCGCGAGCCACTGATGGAGCACCGCGTGCTGGAGGAGGAGGCCGCCAGGGAGGAGCAGGCCACCCTCCTGGCCAAAGCCCCCTCATTCGAGACTGCCCTCCGGCTGCCTGCCTCTGGCACCCACTTGGCCCCTGGCCACAGCCACTCCCTGGAACATGACTCTCCGAGCACCCCCCGCCCCTCCTCGGAGGCCTGCGGTGAGGCACAGCGACTGCCTTCAGCCCCCTCCGGGGGGGCCCCTATCAGGGACATGGGGCACCCTCAGGGCTCCAAGCAGCTTCCATCCACTGGTGGCCACCCAGGCACTGCTCAGCCAGAGAGGCCATCCCCGGACAGCCCTTGGGGGCAGCCAGCCCCTTTCTGCCACCCCAAGCAGGGTTCTGCCCCCCAGGAGGGCTGCAGCCCCCACCCAGCAGTTGCCCCATGCCCTCCTGGCTCCTTCCCTCCAGGATCTTGCAAAGAGGCCCCCTTAGTACCCTCAAGCCCCTTCTTGGGACAGCCCCAGGCACCCCCTGCCCCTGCCAAAGCAAGCCCCCCATTGGACTCTAAGATGGGGCCTGGAGACATCTCTCTTCCTGGGAGGCCAAAACCCGGCCCCTGCAGTTCCCCAGGGTCAGCCTCCCAGGCGAGCTCTTCCCAAGTGAGCTCCCTCAGGGTGGGCTCCTCCCAGGTGGGCACAGAGCCTGGCCCCTCCCTGGATGCGGAGGGCTGGACCCAGGAGGCTGAGGATCTGTCCGACTCCACACCCACCTTGCAGCGGCCTCAGGAACAGGCGACCATGCGCAAGTTCTCCCTGGGTGGTCGCGGGGGCTACGCAGGCGTGGCTGGCTATGGCACCTTTGCCTTTGGTGGAGATGCAGGGGGCATGCTGGGGCAGGGGCCCATGTGGGCCAGGATAGCCTGGGCTGTGTCCCAGTCAGAGGAGGAGGAGCAGGAGGAGGCCAGGGCTGAGTCCCAGTCGGAGGAGCAGCAGGAGGCCAGGGCTGAGAGCCCACTGCCCCAGGTCAGTGCAAGGCCTGTGCCTGAGGTCGGCAGGGCTCCCACCAGGAGCTCTCCAGAGCCCACCCCATGGGAGGACATCGGGCAGGTCTCCCTGGTGCAGATCCGGGACCTGTCAGGTGATGCGGAGGCGGCCGACACAATATCCCTGGACATTTCCGAGGTGGACCCCGCCTACCTCAACCTCTCAGACCTGTACGATATCAAGTACCTCCCATTCGAGTTTATGATCTTCAGGAAAGTCCCCAAGTCCGCTCAGCCAGAGCCGCCCTCCCCCATGGCTGAGGAGGAGCTGGCCGAGTTCCCGGAGCCCACGTGGCCCTGGCCAGGTGAACTGGGCCCCCACGCAGGCCTGGAGATCACAGAGGAGTCAGAGGATGTGGACGCGCTGCTGGCAGAGGCTGCCGTGGGCAGGAAGCGCAAGTGGTCCTCGCCGTCACGCAGCCTCTTCCACTTCCCTGGGAGGCACCTGCCGCTGGATGAGCCTGCAGAGCTGGGGCTGCGTGAGAGAGTGAAGGCCTCCGTGGAGCACATCTCCCGGATCCTGAAGGGCAGGCCGGAAGGTGAACCCCCACCCCACCCCAAGCATCCTGCACATGACCTTCACTGGCCCTCTTCCTCCTGCAGGTCTGGAGAAGGAGGGGCCCCCCAGGAAGAAGCCAGGCCTTGCTTCCTTCCGGCTCTCAGGTCTGAAGAGCTGGGACCGAGGTGAGCAGGCCCAACACAGAGACCAGGCCCCACCCTGAAGGCTGACCTCACCCTCCCTCCTCAGCGCCGACATTCCTAAGGGAGCTCTCAGATGAGACTGTGGTCCTGGGCCAGTCAGTGACACTGGCCTGCCAGGTGTCAGCCCAGCCAGCTGCCCAGGCCACCTGGAGCAAAGGTAAGAAGCTGTCCCAGGGGCTGGGGGCTGTGTGTGGCATGAGGCTTGCTCTGTCCTTTTGCAGACGGAGCCCCCCTGGAGAGCAGCAGCCGTGTCCTCATCTCTGCCACCCTCAAGAACTTCCAGCTTCTGACCATCCTGGTGGTGGTGGCTGAGGACCTGGGTGTGTACACCTGCAGCGTGAGCAATGCGCTGGGGACAGTGACCACCACGGGCGTCCTCCGGAAGGCAGGTACGTGGGCCACACTGGGGGTCCCACCAGGCGGAGTCACTGACCATTGGGCAGTGCCTTGCAGAGCGCCCCTCATCTTCGCCATGCCCGGATATCGGGGAGGTGTACGCGGATGGGGTGCTGCTGGTCTGGAAGCCCGTGGAATCCTACGGCCCTGTGACCTACATTGTGCAGTGCAGCCTAGAAGGTATGAGGTGGCCCCTGTACCCGAGGCTCCGGCAGTGGCCCCTCACGTGCTCCTGTGTGGCCAGGCGGCAGCTGGACCACACTGGCCTCCGACATCTTTGACTGCTGCTACCTGACCAGCAAGCTCTCCCGGGGTGGCACCTACACCTTCCGCACGGCATGTGTCAGCAAGGCAGGAATGGGTCCCTACAGCAGCCCCTCGGAGCAAGTCCTCCTGGGAGGGCCCAGCCACCTGGGTGAGCCACACCACACTCGGGGCTTGGAGGGTCCCCCTCTTATCATCTGCCCCTCCTCCCACAGCCTCTGAGGAGGAGAGCCAGGGGCGGTCAGCCCAACCCCTGCCCAGCACAAAGACCTTCGCATTCCAGACACAGATCCAGAGGTGCAGTGGCCTGGGGGGCTGCAGGCGGGTGGCCCACCAGCCTGACCGCTGTCCCCTTGAGCAGGGGCCGCTTCAGCGTGGTGCGGCAATGCTGGGAGAAGGCCAGCGGGCGGGCGCTGGCCGCCAAGATCATCCCCTACCACCCCAAGGACAAGACAGCAGTGCTGCGCGAATACGAGGCCCTCAAGGGCCTGCGCCACCCGCACCTGGCCCAGCTGCACGCAGCCTACCTCAGCCCCCGGCACCTGGTGCTCATCTTGGAGCTGTGCTCTGGGCCCGAGCTGCTCCCCTGCCTGGCCGAGAGGTGAGGGTGGCCTGGGGTGGTGTGGTTGAGCTGGAGCCTGGGCTGAGCAGCTTCTGCCCCCCAGGGCCTCCTACTCAGAATCCGAGGTGAAGGACTACCTGTGGCAGATGTTGAGTGCCACCCAGTACCTGCACAACCAGCACATCCTGCACCTGGACCTGAGGTCCGAGAACATGATCATCACCGAATACAACCTGCTCAAGGTCGTGGACCTGGGCAATGCACAGAGCCTCAGCCAGGAGAAGGTGCTGCCCTCAGACAAGTTCAAGGACTACCTAGAGACCATGGGTGCGTGTGTGGACAGTTGGGGGGACCTCACCCACCTGAGCCCAACCACATGTGCCCCTCCCAGCTCCAGAGCTCCTGGAGGGCCAGGGGGCTGTTCCACAGACAGACATCTGGGCCATCGGTGTGACAGCCTTCATCATGTGAGTCCTCCAACCTGTCTGGGGGTTGCTAGCCTCAGGGCCCGTGCACCCGCCACCTGCGCAGGCTGAGCGCCGAGTACCCGGTGAGCAGCGAGGGTGCACGCGACCTGCAGAGAGGACTGCGCAAGGGGCTGGTCCGGCTGAGCCGCTGCTACGCGGGGCTGTCCGGGGGCGCCGTGGCCTTCCTGCGCAGCACTCTGTGCGCCCAGCCCTGGTAAGGCGCGCCCCTCTCCTCCTCCTTCTCCCTGGGCCACGTGCTGAGCCTATGTCCGTCCCAGGGGCCGGCCCTGCGCGTCCAGCTGCCTGCAGTGCCCGTGGCTAACAGAGGAGGGCCCGGCCTGTTCGCGGCCCGCGCCCGTGACCTTCCCTACCGCGCGGCTGCGCGTCTTCGTGCGCAATCGCGAGAAGAGACGCGCGCTGCTGTACAAGAGGCACAACCTGGCCCAGGTGCGCTGAGGGTCGCCCCGGCCACACCCTTGGTCTCCCCGCTGGGGGTCGCTGCAGACGCGCCAATAAAAACGCACAGCCGGGCGAGAAGTCTTCCGTCTCGTTGCATTATTTTCTTTTGG